GGTGGCCAGGCCGGGCGGGAAGGGGAGACTGCAACTGAGCAGGAGGAGTCTTGCGAGGTCGGTGGGAAATGTTTGAAAACTGGATTGGGATGCTGGCTGCACACTCCAACTTCACGAAGAAGCCTAGGATCCCTCCGGGCGGCGGATCACGCCTGTAATCCTAGCGCTTTGGGAGGCCAAGGCGGGAGGATTGCTTGAGTTCAGGAGTTCGAGACCAGCCTGGCCAACATGATGAAACCCCTTCTCTATAAACATTTTAAAAACAAATTAGCCGGGTGTGATGGCGCGCGTCTGTAATCCCAGCTCCTCCAGAGGCTGAGGTGGGAGGATCGCTTGAGCTCAGGAGGTCAAGGTTGCAGCGAGCCGAGCTCGTGCTACTGCACTCCTCCCTGGGCCACAGAGGGAAACCCTATCCATAAAAAACCAGCAGCAGGGCCGGGCGCAGTGGTTCACGCCTGTAATCCCAGCACTGCGGAGGCCGAGGCAGGCGGATCACCTGAGCTCTGGAGTTTTGAGACCAGCCTGGCCAACATGGTGAAACCCCGTCTCTATTAAAAATACAAAAAAATTAGCTGGACGCGGGTGGCGCGCGTCTGTAGTCACAGCAACTGGGGAGTCTGAGGCTGGAGAATCGCTTGAACCTGGGAGACGGAGGTTGCAGTGAGCCGAGATCGCGCTACTGCACTCCAGCCTGTGGGACTGCGTGAGATTCCGTTTCTCTCTCTCTCTCTCTCACACACACACACACACACACACGCAGCAGCACAGGGTCGTGCACTAGGAACGGGTGAGCTTCGCGGCGTGCACACTCGGCGAGACTCCTCCAGGAAAGCCGGGGAGCCGCGCGGGATTTAGCTCTGCGTCCAGTCCGGCGGAGCGCCAGCTGCAGTGGTCGTACCCGCCGGGTTCGCGCTGGTTGGCCCTGCCGCCACGTCGTGCGGCGACAACCTCGGGCGTCCATTGGTCGGCCGGCGGGGGGGGCGGGACGCGGGGGCGGAACCGGAACCGGCAGTGGCTTGGGGGCGGGACCTCGCGGACTGCTGTGGCGGCAGCTGGAGCGGCGGCCGCGGTGGCAGAACCGGGGGCGGCCGCTGCAGTCTGGAGCCCCATAGTGCGGGGCCGCGGCCAGGCCACAGGAAGAGCTCGAGGCCCGGGCCGCACCGGCTGAGTGTGCGGGCCCGCGCGGCTCGGAGCCGCCGCCGCCCATCGAGCCCCTCCGGGCGCGGGTCGGCCCGCCATGGGGTCCCTGTTCCGGAGCGAGACCATGTGCCTGGCGCAGCTCTTCCTGCAGTCGGGCACGGCCTACGAGTGCCTCAGCGCCCTGGGCGAGAAAGGCCTGGTCCAGTTCCGAGACGTGAGTGTCGCCCGGGAGACGCGGGCCGCACCAATTTAAACCATATTTTTCATCCTTTTCTCAGCTCAACCAGAACGTAAGTTCTTTCCAAAGAAAATTTGTTGGTGAGGTGAAGAGGTGTGAAGAGCTAGAGCGAATATTGGGTAAGTTTATTTTCTGATTTAACAACTTAAATAGTATCTAATTGTTTAACTTTTATTTTCACAGTGTATTTGGTACAGGAAATTAATAGAGCTGATATTCCCCTTCCTGAAGGAGAGGCCAGCCCTCCTGCGCCACCCCTGAAACAGGTTCTAGAAATGCAGGTAACTTGCTTCTGACGAAGCTGGTTGCAGCCTACCCTCTTAAGTAACCATTGTTTTGTTTTAGGAGCAGTTGCAGAAGCTCGAGGTTGAACTGAGAGAAGTCACTAAGAACAAGGAGAAACTGAGGAAAAACTTGCTGGAACTGATAGAGTACACTCACATGCTGAGAGTGACAAAGACCTTTGTGAAACGCAATGTTGAGGTACTGAACAGCTCGTGAGGAAATACAGCTGTAGACACACTTGGTTTCATATGTTTATTTCTAGTTTGAACCCACTTATGAAGAATTCCCTTCCTTAGAGAGTGATTCTTTGTTGGATTACAGCTGTATGCAGAGGCTGGGAGCAAAACTGGGGTAGGTGACAAGGCCTGGGGTGTCAGGCTTCAGTTGACTACAGGTTGACTTTACTGTCTCACAGATTTGTGTCTGGCCTAATTAACCAAGGAAAAGTGGAAGCATTTGAAAAAATGTTGTGGAGAGTCTGCAAAGGGTACACCATCGTGTCCTATGCAGAACTGGATGAATCCCTTGAAGACCCTGAAACAGTGAGTAAATGTCACCATCACCTTTTAGCAATAAATAACACTTATCCTTATTCATTCTTTGTAGGGGGAAGTCATAAAATGGTATGTCTTTTTAATATCCTTTTGGGGAGAGCAGATTGGCCACAAGGTTAAGAAGATATGTGATTGGTAAGAAAAAGAAACATTTCATTTCATTTATGATGTGAGACTGTGTTCAACTCTTGTCTTCCAGCTACCACTGCCACGTGTACCCCTATCCAAACACAGCCGAGGAGCGGAGGGAGATCCAGGAGGGGCTGAACACCCGCATCCAGGATCTCTACACTGTGAGTAAGCTGGAAGTGGATTGCCTCTTTATCTCCACTGAAAGCCCCTGTTGTTCTTCCCCAGGTACTGCACAAAACCGAGGACTATTTGAGGCAAGTGCTATGTAAAGCCGCCGAGTCTGTCTACAGCCGTGTGATCCAGGTGAAGAAAATGAAGGCCATCTATCACATGCTGAACATGTGCAGCTTTGACGTGACCAACAAGTGCCTCATTGCTGAGGTCTGGTGTCCCGAGGCGGATCTGCAGGACCTGCGCCGGGCACTGGAGGAGGGCTCGGTAAGGCTGCCTTCCTCTCCTCTGCCAGGAACTAATTTTTTATCTTTCCTTGTTTATGTGGAAGAGAGAGAGTGGTGCTACAATCCCCTCATTCATGAATATAATCCCCACAAAAGAAACACCCCCCACTCGGATCCGCACCAACAAATTCACCGAGGGATTTCAGAACATCGTGGATGCTTATGGAGTCGGAAGCTACAGAGAAGTCAATCCAGGTTGGAAGTCTGATTTGTAAATACCCGTATTTGAATCAGAAATCTCTTTCCCTTTTTTCTGCAGCTCTCTTTACCATCATCACCTTCCCGTTTTTATTTGCTGTGATGTTTGGAGACTTCGGACATGGCTTTGTGATGTTTTTATTTGCCCTCTTGTTGGTGTTAAATGAAAATCATCCCAGACTAAATCAGTCACAAGAGGTAAAAATATAAACACTCCAGCTCATATATCTACCATATTCTGCCCCCGCCTTGCCCTTCACAGATCATGAGGATGTTTTTTAATGGCCGGTACATCCTCCTGCTGATGGGGCTGTTCTCAGTGTACACTGGCCTCATCTACAACGACTGCTTTTCAAAGTCAGTCAACCTGTTCGGCTCTGGGTGGAACGTGTCGGCCATGTACAGCTCCAGCCACCCACCCGCAGAGCATAAGAAGATGGTGCTTTGGAAGTAAGTGTCCCATAGCTGGTGATGCTCTGGGTGGTCAGCCTCCTCACTCTGCTTTTTGTTACAGTGACAGCGTCGTTAGACACAACAGCATTTTGCAGCTGGATCCAAGCATTCCTGGAGTGTTCCGAGGCCCTTATCCCCTTGGCATTGATCCTGTGAGTGCACCACGCTCTGTCGTTGTCTCTGGATTCTGTTTTGTCTTGTTTGGTTTGGTTTTAGATTTGGAACTTGGCCACAAATCGCCTCACTTTTCTAAACTCTTTCAAAATGAAAATGTCCGTGATTTTAGGAATCATTCATATGACTTTTGGAGTCATTCTGGGAATATTTAACCACTTGTAAGTACAGATTTTTTTTTAAGCAATATTTATCGTGGGTTGATTGATTCCTTTTCTTTCCTAGGCACTTCAGGAAGAAGTTCAACATTTACCTGGTTTCCATCCCGGAACTTCTCTTCATGCTCTGTATCTTTGGATACCTTATATTTATGATTTTCTACAAGTGGCTGGTTTTTTCAGCAGAAACCTCCAGAGTTGCTCCCAGCATTCTGATTGAATTTATTAACATGTTTTTATTCCCAGCCAGTAAAACAAGTGGCCTTTACACAGGGCAGGTGAGTCATCTTCCCACCCTCATGAACTTAACTTAATCGGGTTTCTCACCTTCTGCACTAACAGGAGTATGTCCAGAGAGTGCTGCTGGTTGTCACAGCATTGTCTGTCCCTGTCCTCTTCTTGGGAAAGCCACTGTTTTTGTTGTGGCTTCACAATGGGCGTAGTTGCTTCGGGGTGAACCGGGTAAGTGCGGGTTTGGATGCATTTACAACTGTAGGCACTGACTCTGTGCTCTTTTGGTTGTTAGAGTGGCTACACACTTATAAGGAAAGATAGTGAGGAAGAAGTTTCATTGCTGGGAAGCCAAGATATAGAAGAGGGAAATCACCAGGTGGAAGATGGATGTAGAGAAATGGCGTGTGAAGAGGTAAATCTTTTCAACTGCTATTGATAAACTTAACTCTTAACATATGTTGTGTGATCTCTCTCAGTTTAATTTTGGAGAAATATTAATGACCCAAGTAATCCATTCCATCGAGTACTGTCTGGGATGCATCTCCAACACCGCCTCCTACCTGAGGCTCTGGGCGCTTAGCCTGGCTCACGCACGTAAGTTCCTGCTTAGACCTGCAGTTCCCAATGCATGACCTGTGCAGGCTGCACTCCTTTGCAGAGTTGTCTGATGTCCTGTGGGCCATGCTGATGCGCGTGGGCCTCCGCGTTGACACCACCTATGGCGTCTTGCTACTGCTCCCGGTTATCGCGCTCTTTGCAGTTTTGACCATTTTCATCCTTCTGATCATGGAAGGGCTTTCTGCGTTTCTTCACGCCATACGCCTCCACTGGTGAGTTTGAAACCTAGCCTTGGAGCTGTTATTTCCATTAATACATGGCTTTTTTTTTTTTTAGGGTAGAATTTCAGAACAAATTCTACGTTGGTGCAGGCACCAAATTTGTTCCTTTCTCATTCAGTCTACTTTCATCAAAGTTCAATAACGACGACAGTGTGGCATGATCATATTGCTGTAACCAACAAGCTTTCAGATTTATGGAGAATGACCATGTTATAGACTTTCACTTATGTCAGATTTATGATAGGAAAAATTCCATCTTCATTACTGCCTTATGACATAGCCAAATAATTCTGTAAGATATACCTCTTCCTCATATGTTAAATATTTTGTAAAGTTTACCAATTTGAGATATAAAAATTTCTTTTGGTTTTTTATGATGAGCAAATATAAGTTAATGCCAAACGTTATGTTAAAGTTATTTTTTCAAATACAGGATTTGGGGAGAGAAGCCAATTTTGCATGGCTAGTTGAAAATGGTATTAGATACTTATTTCCTTTAAACTTTATTTAAAACAAACAACAGAGTTAATCTGTCACCTGAAGTTGCCAGATAATATTTTCCAACAGCTGAAGTAGGGATAGTTTTTTAAAAAATTTAATGATGGGTAATCAAAACATTCACATTTATTCTGCTGGATTTAAAAATATGTACTTTTTTTTTTTTTTTGAGATGAAGTCTTGCTGTGTCACGTAGGCTGGAGTGCAATGGCACGATCGTGTCTCATTGCAACTTCCGCCTCCTGGATTCAGGTGATTCTCCTGTCTCAGCCTCCCGAGTAACTGGGATTACAGGCATGCGCCACCGTGACCAGCTAATTTTTTTGTATTTTTGTAGAGATGGGGTTTCACCATGTTGGCCAGGCTGGTCTCGAACTTCTGACCTCAAGTGATCCACCTGCCTCGGCCTCCCTAAGTGCTGGGATTACAGGCGTGAGCCACCATGCCTGGCCAAAATATGCAAATATTTTTTATCCTGTGCTACCTAGAATTACAAGTAGAGGATTGTTTTTACAATTTTGTCTTGTTTTAGTAATTGGGGACAATGGGATAAAATGACATACAACAAATGGTTATCCCACTTGTATATTTTTTTAAAGACTCTTATCCTGTTACCCTTACATAAAACCAGTTATGATAATTGTATGTTTGGAAGATAAATTGTATGCTGAGCCTTAAAACCCAGTGTGACTGTAGAAGATATAATGCGGACATGATTTGAATTTAGTGACAGCTTGGCTGATGTCACTGAACCAGAAGGGTTTATACTGAGTGAAGGAAAGGTAAAAAGTAGTATTTTGTATATTTTTGTAACAAAATATAAATGAAGATATTTTACCATGAAGAGATTGCACTTATCCTTGAGAACAGTCTAAATATAAATGAAGATATTTTACCATGAAGAGATTGCACTTATCCTTGAGAACAGTCTAATGATACTTTTTTTACTTTCAGACTGTTTCTAGCTAAAGTTCTGATAAAAGTATTGAGTTAATTTAAACTTTCAAACACTGTTTAGATCAGTTGAAAACTAATTCTTAATAGCCATTGTTTTATAATCTTTAGTTTAAATTCATCTGTTTGACATTTGGTTTTTTGTGAACTTGAGTCAGTCCTATTGAACATTTTGACCTATATTCTTGCAAATTATGTTAATTTTTCATATTTTAGTTTGATTTTAGACAATTATTTTCAAAAAGAAACCTGACTTTTTTTCACCTTCTTGACATTGTGAGTGATACACGTTAAAAGGCTATTTGCCCGCATCCTCCTCTATCCTGTTTCGAGGTAGAGAGCTTGGCACTTCTGTTACAAGCTGAGAGTCTGGAGGTGCTGAGTTTAACGTGGCTGTGCAGCTGATTTCAAGGCATGAGCTGAACAGCGTTGACACAGCCGTGACTTACAATTAAACCCTTTCAATTACAGTACAGATTCTGTGTGCTACTTGATGAGATGTTACCCAAGGCCAGTTTGGACTTACTGCTTTTTGTCCCTCATATTAAATTATCAAATGATGCCGATGAAATGCTTGAAAATGATTCTGCTCTCAAAGTTATGCTTCCCTAGAAAGGTGTCATGTCGGGCACTTGTGTTGGGTGACTATGACATCCCAGCAGTGCTGGTCAGGTCTCAGAGTTGCTTTCACCTAGAGCTGATGCTTCCACAAGGGGACATTTGTGTTACTTTGCTCCAGGGGTCTGTCATAAAAACAATGGTAACTACTTCATCCCTAGGAAGCCCAAGACTTCAGGGCACTGTTAGCTGATTGGTAAATAAGGGACACGATATTCACGGGAATTGTTTACTGCTCCCCACTAGTAATTCTCATGGGGCCACTTTTTTAACTCTTTCTAATTAACACCTCTTCTCAGCATAGAGCAGAGGATGCAGTCATTTCTCTGTTGAAATCTATGTAGTATTTATGTAGAATGTCATTATATGAAAAGCGAATTCAGAATCCTAACTCTGGGAAAGCGCTCTCTGGAAATGTAGTTTGATAATAGTGTCTTATAGGGGCCACGGGAATTTGTTTCTCTATAAAGCGATGGGCTCCAGTGTCATGTTACCAGAGTTATCGCTCAGTTTTGTTTGTTAAGGCTTTTGCTAGAACCTATTATGTATCCAGTTTTTAAAACATACTTCATTCCCTTGATAGCAGAGATCCAGAGCACAGATGGCAAGTTGTGTGGATGATACTGAATATGTTTATTTTCCTAAAGATAAATGTCACGACACGACATTTCTCAGTTTTTATTTAGATGTTTATTACCATGTGTTAACAGAATCTTAAAACCCAAGGGATTTCTTCAGTAAACTAGACTTTGATTCAACCTGCTGGGCTGGAGACTGTAATTGCCGTGGTCAGTTAAGGAGTGCAAAGGGTGTTCTGTCTGATAGGATCTGGGTGAGCCCTGCGGACTTTCCAGCAGCGAAAGGACTTGGAACTCCTCTTTCGCTGAATGCTGCTCTGTTTCTGGAATGGATATTTTATAACAACATTCTGGTGTCAGCATCCCCTCAGCAGTTGTTTATTTAAAAATTTTTTTATTTTTTTTGAGACAGTGTCTCACTCTGTCACCTAGGCTGAAGTGCAGTGGTGCAGTCTCGGCTCACTGCAACCTCTGCCTCCTGGGTTTAAGCAATTCTCCTGCCCTAGCCTCCCGAGTAGCTGGGATTACAGGCGCCTGCCACAGTGCCCGGCTAATTTTTGTATTTTTAGTAGAGACAGGGTTTCACCATGTTGGCCAGGCTGGTCTCAAACTCCTGACCTCAGGTGATCTACCCACCTTGGCCTCCCAAAGTGCTGGGATTACAGGCGTGAGCCACCGCGCCTGGCCCTCTGCAGTTGTTTAATAAGGCACAGAATACCTGTAGCATAGGTCAGCCTTACGATGTCCATGAATTACATATTCAGACGTTTTAGAGCCTGATACATTTTGGAAAAGAAAAACAACTTCTACACCTATTCTACAGTCCGCATTTAAAACAATAAATTCCTCTATTAAAAACGTAAAGCCGGGTTTGCTTGCGTGCCACAGGGAATATATCCAGGAAGGTTATTATGAAGCTGTCAAATCAAGATGATGGGAATAAGGCAGTTTGAACGAACAGTCTTCCCACAGTCAGGCCATTTTTGCTGATTTGGTTTAGAATTTTCAGAAATACTTAGTACACTCCACCTGTTCTTTGATGGGAATATCTAAGAAGGCTAGGTAGGTTCTTAGGGTTAGCCTGAGTCATCTAGGGGCTCAACTCCTTGTGAGGGGAAATGACAGTGAACAAGTTAGTACTTTGCTCCACAAATGCATGAAAGGACAAATTTGCATCTTCTATCAGTATTTAACTTCCTTTTGCTAATGACAAATAAATATATCTATATTTTTAAACGTGGGTGTTTTGCTTTATTATGCTCTAGTTT